AGAGTGACAGAGCAAGAGTCAGAACGAGAACGGGAGACCGGGGCGGGGTGGGGAGGGGGGAGGGAGGGAGAGAGAGAAAAGGAAAGAGAATATTTTGATTGCTATCCATCGGCTCCAGCCTTTCGATAAAGCTGTTGAAACAGTAGAGTCATTCCAAATCACTCTGGTACATTTGTCAACTCCAAAATCACATTCCAGTAATTGATGTGAGCCCTTTCATGTGGCCGTCTGAAATATATGCTATCCGCAAGACGATTTACTATCCGAACTTAAGAGATTCGGAGCTCCACCTGCTCTGATCATTAAAGGGTTAGAAACCATGGGCTTCACCATTGACTCTCAGGCACCTCGGGGCTTCCTCTTCATCTTTCCTTTTATTCGCCGGTCGCTTGCCCTTGTTGGGCGCCCCACAGATGGCCAAGACGGGCCGGTCCCCGGAAGTTCCCCGTCTGATGATGCAGGGAATGACGATCCAAACAGACACCTAGAAGAGAGGATGGGGAGAGAGGGGCAGAGGGTTTTGTGGCGCGCAGGAGGGGCCCTGAGCTCGGCTTGGTGAGGCTGGGGGCTAGGTCCAAGCTTTACAGATGCCAGAGGAGCTGGCAGCGTTGCAGGCTCTAGGGGCCAGTTGGAGGGCCGGGACGCAGGACCTGAGGCTGGGGAGGCCTGGCTGAGCCTGTCCAGGGAGGGCCTCGAATGCCAGCTGAGTCCAGACTATACTGTGTATTATAGACCGCGTGTAGGAAACAGGTTTTAGGTGATGTTTATCCATGATAAGCCAGTTGTACACAGGTGTTGGTGAGTCATTAACCACCTAGGGCAGCACTTGGTCCACCCGGACTGGCGAGTGCACACCTCCGGCTGACGCCTGCGCCACGTGCTGGGGTCGGAGGCCGAGCTCACCGGCTGGTTGCTCTTTAGAGCGGGCAGGAGCCAGGCGGGCGGCCCGCCCCTCTAGGGCGGAGACTTCCGGAGCTGCGGACTCACTGGAGCCGAGAACTGGGGCGGCGCGGCGCGGCGCGGTGCATTTCCAGGCGCTGCTCTCCGTCGCAGAGAACCCTGAGCTCGGCGCGCCGAGAGTCCCAGCAGGGCAAGGGGGCGCGGCGTCCTGGTCCTCGAGCTTGGGAGACAGATGCGCATGGGCGTGGGGGCATGCGGACCTAAGCTCGGGTGAAGCTCTCGGGAAGGGCAAGACTGCGGCGACGAGATGCGAGCAGAGGAGCCCTGCGCCCCCGGGGCCCCCAGCGCCCTGGGAGCCCAGCGCACGCCGGGCCCCGAGCTGCGCCTGTCCAGCCAGCTGCTGCCCGAGCTCTGTACCTTCGTGGTGCGCGTGCTGTTCTACCTGGGGCCTGTCTACCTAGCTGGCTACCTGGGGCTCAGCATAACCTGGTTGCTGCTCGGCGCCCTGCTGTGGATGTGGTGGCGCAGGAACCGCCGCGGGAAGCTTGGGCGCCTGGCCGCCGCCTTCGAATTCCTTGACAATGAACGCGAGTTCATCAGCCGCGAGCTGCGGGGCCAGCACCTGCCAGCCTGGGTGAGCCAAGCCGGGTGGGAGTGGGAGGTGGGAGTCTAACTTCCCCTCGGGGCTTCTTTCCTAGATCCACTTCCCGGACGTGGAGCGGGTCGAGTGGGCCAACAAGGTAAGGCCGCTGGCAGGGCCTAGCAGGGCCGGTGACTACCAAGAGCCTCTTCCCGTCTTCACAGATCATCTCTCAGACCTGGCCCTACCTAAGCATGATCATGGAAAGCAAGTTCCGGGAGAAACTTGAGCCCAAGATCCGAGAGAAGAGCATCCACCTGAGGACCTTTACCTTTACCAAGCTCTACTTTGGACAGAAGGTGGGTGTGTCTCGGGAGGGTCAGCCTGGACTCTCTGACCTAGCCCTTTTGGCATTTCTTCCAGTGTCCCAGGGTCAACGGTGTCAAGGCACACACTAATACGTGCAACCGAAGACGTGTGACTGTGGACCTGCAGATCTGGTGAGCTCTATCGGGCTGGGTATGGGCTTCGGTCCCCACCTTCCTTTTCCACCCCCCATTTCAGCTACATCGGGGACTGTGAGATCAGTGTGGAGCTGCAGAAGATTCAGGCTGGTGTGAACGGGATCCAGGTGGGTGGAGCCCGGTGGGGCTGCCTCTGTTCGGGCCCCTCACGGGCCCTCTGTGCCTATCCAGTTGCAGGGCACCCTGCGGGTCATCCTGGAGCCCCTCCTAGTGGACAAGCCCTTTGTGGGAGCCGTGACTGTGTTCTTCCTTCAGAAGCCGGTGAGTCCCAAGGACTGCGGTAAGCCTGCTGCTCCAGCCTAATAGCTTCCCTCTGCCCCTGAAGCACCTACAGATCAACTGGACTGGCCTGACCAACCTGCTGGATGCGCCGGGAATCAAGTAGGTGCCTGGGAGAGCCTCGAGGGAGATCACCCCTCCACAGCTGGTCCTGCCTTGTGTCCAGTGATGTGTCAGACAGCTTACTGGAGGACCTCATTGCCACCCACCTGGTGCTGCCCAACCGTGTGACTGTGCCTGTGAAGAAGGGGCTGGATCTGACCAACCTGCGCTTCCCTCTGCCCTGTGTGAGTACCCAGTACTAGCCACAGACCAGCCTAGCTGTGAGCCCTGGGCTTGGACATTTTCCAGGGGGTGATCAGAGTGCACTTGCTGGAGGCAGAGCAGCTGGCCCAGAAGGACAACTTTCTGGGGCTCCGAGGCAAGTCAGATCCCTACGCCAAGGTGAGCATCGGCCTACAGCATTTCCGGAGTAGGACCATCTACAGGAACCTGAACCCCACCTGGAACGAAGTGTTTGAGGTAAGGGTCTCCTTGGCTGCTTCTAGCCTTCACTGCAGGTCAAGACACCTCTTTTTCCTTCCAGTTCATGGTGTACGAAGTCCCTGGACAGGACCTGGAGGTAGACCTGTATGATGAGGATACCGACAGGGATGACTTCCTGGGCAGGTGAGGAGGAGGGCGCACAGCTGGGCCTGGAGCTGACCCAATCCCCTCTCCCTGTATATTCCAGCCTGCAGATCTGCCTTGGAGATGTCATGACCAACAGAGTGGTGGATGAGGTACAGTTGGTGCTTGCAACCCTCGGGGGAGTTTTTCCCTGAGCTTTCTGCCCCTACCCCACAGTGGTTTGTCCTGAATGACACAACCAGCGGGCGGCTGCACCTGCGGCTGGAGTGGCTTTCATTGCTTACTGACCAAGAAGTTCTGACTGAGGTGAGTGTGGGGTGTCAAGGGCTCCCTTGCAGAGTACCCAGTGAGGGTCTGTGTCTGTTTGCAGGACCATGGTGGCCTTTCCACTGCCATTCTCGTGGTCTTCTTGGAGAGTGCCTGCAACTTGCCGGTGAGTGGCGACATGTCCAGAGTGTCACACAAGTTGCTTTAACCCCGTTATTCCTGTGCTGCAGAGAAACCCTTTTGACTACCTGAATGGTGAATATCGAGCCAAAAAACTCTCCAGGTTTGCCAGAGTGAGTGAGTATGTGGCTAAAAACTCCAGGGAACCTTCACTGTTATGGATTTGATTCCTCACAGAACAAGGTCAGCAAAGACCCTTCTTCCTATGTCAAACTATCTGTAGGCAAGAAGACACATACAAGTAAGGTAAGACAGCTTGGTGTGTAGCCCTGGGGTAACCTTCAATGATCTCTCCCTCTTCTGTTCCCAGACCTGTCCCCACAACAAGGACCCTGTGTGGAGCCAGGTGTTCTCCTTCTTTGTGCACAATGTGGCCACTGAGCGGCTCCATCTGAAGGTTTGATGGAAGAAGGGCTCTTGAAACAGAGTTCCTCTTGTTTTGTGACTGGACCACTGCCCAGGTGCTTGATGATGACCAGGAGTGTGCTCTGGGAATGCTGGAGGTCCCCCTGTGCCAGATCCTCCCCTATGCTGACCTCACTCTTGAGCAGCGCTTTCAGCTGGACCACTCAGGCCTGGACAGCCTCATCTCCATGAGGCTGGTGCTTCGGGTAAATCTCTCCGGTCCCCTGGGGGAGGGGAGAGCTCATAAGCCACCCTCTTATCTGCTTGCAGTTCCTGCAAGTGGAGGAACGAGAGCTGGGGAGCCCATACACAGGACCTGAAGCCCTAAAGAAAGGCCCTCTGCTCATCAAGAAAGTGGCTACCAACCAGGGTCCCAAAGCCCAACCTCAGGAAGAAGGCCCTACAGATTTGCCATGTCCCCCAGACCCTGCTTCTGATACTAAGGACGTATCCAGGAGTACCACAACCACCACCAGTGCTACCACCGTTGCCACTGAGCCCACATCCCAAGAGACAGGCCCAGAGCCTAAAGGCAAGGACAGTGCCAAAAGGTTCTGTGAGCCCATCGGGGAGAAGAAGAGTCCAGCCACCATCTTCCTGACTGTCCCAGGTCCCCACTCTCCAGGGCCCATCAAGTCACCCAGACCCATGAAATGCCCTGCCTCCCCATTCGCATGGCCGCCCAAGAGGCTGGCTCCCAGCATGTCCTCGCTCAACTCCTTGGCCTCTTCTTGCTTTGACCTGGCAGATATCAGCCTCAACATTGAGTATGCACCTCTCTGCTTAATCTTTTCTAAAAGGCGAGAGAAGTGATGGGCTCTTTCTTTACAGAGGTGGGGACCTCAGGCGACGGCAGCTGGGTGAGATTCAGCTCACAGTGCGCTATGTGTGTCTGCGGCGCTGCCTCAGCGTGCTAATCAATGGCTGCAGGTAAAGGGATTCTAGGGCCAGGGAGGTCCTTTTTTTTTTCCTAATGTCTTTGACACCAAATCAGAAACCTAACACCATGTACCAGCAGTGGAGCTGATCCCTACGTCCGTGTCTACTTGTTGCCAGAAAGGAAGTGGGCATGTCGTAAGAAGACTTCAGTGAAGCGGAAGACCTTGGAACCCCTGTTTGATGAGACGTAAGTGGGCTGGTGGCCTGCCTAGAGTGCCTCATAATTCTCACTTCCTTTTTGCTTCCTAAAGATTTGAATTTTTTGTTCCCATGGAAGAAGTAAAGAAGAGGTCACTAGATGTTGCAGTGAAAAATAGTAGGCCACTTGGCTCACACAGAAGAAAGGAGTTAGGAAAAGTAAGTACAAGAGATATTTGATATACCAAGGATGGAGGGGAACTAATTATTTGTGATTATTTAGGTACTGATTGACTTATCAAAAGAAGATCTGATTAAGGGCTTTTCACAATGGTAAGTGTGCCCTTTCATTTTATCACTGTTATTAACGTTAAGTCCAAACGTAACTGTCTTACAGGTATGAGCTGACTCCAAATGGACAGCCCAGAAGCTGATGATGAGAATTCTTATCACTCACCTTTATATTAAAATGTATATATATGTATATATTTTTTCCTTTGGATATGCTTAAACAAGCGCCTCTTTTACATTTCAGACTTTACAAGACCAAATATACTTCTCATCCCCTCCAACATTCCTGGACCTCCTCTTCTCTCTTACCAACACCAACACTACCTGCCGTCAGTTTTCTGTCTCTGCCTCTGCCTTCACTGCCACTTTTCTGAAGCAGGGCAACATTCGAGAACAAAGTTTTGTCATGTTACTCTTATTCCAGTTTCCTGCCATCTGATTCACATGCAGATGTTCTATTCCAGAGTAGTCCAAATACTATGCTCTGCTGACTCAAGTCATGTCTCAAACCTATTTCCTCTATTAAGTAAGTCAGTCAATCCATAGTGAAATGGACTCTTCCTACCGCCTGTAGCATTTACTGTTGATACTGAGTATTTTCCATTTTAATAGTTCCCAGCCTTTATAACACTAAGTTTTAAGAAATGTTGATTAGGCATCTGCTAAGGTTACATGCTAAGCAGCTACTTATATTGTATTTGGTATTTAATTTTGTTTATTCTCCAGTTGAACAGTAGGGAACAATTCAAGCTACTTGAATTGTTTTTCACCCTCACCATCCAAGACCGTGTTAAGTACATAGAAGATGCATGGTGAAATTCGTTTCTGCTGAGGTTTCTATTTTAAATGGCAAATTCTCATAATAAAATGGAGCATTGATGCCTACCCTGTCTACCTTATGATGGCATTCTAATTGCCCCCTAAATAGACAAGTGCCTTGAAAATGGAGAAGCACCAGAGAAATAAGGGAATGTATCATATGTACATCGAAACATTAGCAACCCTAAAACAGCTAATCAAAATGGCAGATAAGTGAAAACCTACCCCTCTTCTTCCAAACTTAAACCACAAACATTTATTTTAAACGTGGTCAATTGAACCGTTTTTACCTGTGTCAGGCAACACAGGTAAATACCTGGTGATGGTCTGAAGAGGAGTTAAAATGTTGAAGGGAACCAGAATTTTAGTACACAGCAGACAGGAGGCAAGGTTATATAGGCGCTGTGTGAGGGGCAGGGAGCCTGAAAAGTTGTTAATACCTTGGCTGCCACTGAGGACAAGAATTGGTTTTCAGCAGTGGGTGGAAACAATCAGCTAATATGCAGGAGCATAGGGTCTGAAGTTAACATCATCTTGGTACAGAAACCCCCAAACCTAAGACGGAATGTGAATATTGGTTTAGAACCTGGAAGCCTGTGAAGCCTTGATGGAGGCAACCATAAAATTGGCCCCACAGGGTTGCCACTCCCATCCAGGGCACATATGCGACAACTGCAGCAGATGGCTGTCACTAAAGGGAAACTCACGGGCAAAAATAAATTATGAAACAAAACAAAAACAGACTTTAAAAAAAATACAAAGTACACAGGAATATCAAACTGAAAAATAGCCATAGATAATATTTCAGCCAGAAGGAAAATGTACCAGTAAGGCAGAAATAGCATGTGAGAAGCAGTGGAAAGCAAAGAAATCCATAAAATACATTGGCAAACCTAAGCAAGTTTTGATGATGATTGTTCACAAGATATAAACAAATAACCAAAGATTTTTGCAAGGGTTCAGAAACATAGTAGAACTAAAATGTTAGTACTAACAACTAAGAAGGGGCAGCTAGGCTGATTAAGAAAGTAAGTATTCAAGACCATATCTTATTTAGGAAGCTAAAGATACTCATCTTAAAAATATAACTGTGTCAGTCACTAATTCATTACCTCTCAGCTTCAAATTGACGTCTGTCTCCTTTGCTGCTTTCCCGGCAGGCTGATGTTTGGCTTTGCCAATAGGGGGCGATGGAAGGACACTCTATAGCAGGAAGAAGGGGCTTTTCTTCTGATGTTTTCCATGGCTGCTAGCTAATTGGCATACAGAGCTGTTCTCAATCAATCACCTAAGTACCCCCACAGTTTACCCTTGGCTCATGGCCTTCATGTTTTATCAGCAGGCAACACCTTTTGGCAAGTTTCTTAGCCACAAGTGGGTTGCATGGTCCTATGGCTGCCAGCGGAAATCTAAATCTCAGCCTGGTAGGGAGGCACTTAGTTTCTAACTTCCTTTCTTGTTCACTCTCCCTTACCCCTGGGGGTAAGGATCTGCATCCTGAAGTTGATATTCTGTATCCCCTAGAGTCCACTTCTACCCCGTTTAGTAGTAAATACAAGAATTGCTAACTAGTAAAAGGTGGTTAAGTTTTTCATGTTTGGTTACCTGTGCAATGTGGTTTCTGTCTCCTAAGTATGTATTCAAAATTGCAAGATAACTATGAAAATAGAGTAATAGCAGAAAGCCAATAAAGTTGATATATACAACTTCCAAATTAGCAGTGAAGAAGAAAAGGTTATAAAGAAAAATCAACCCTGCAAAACGTAGGAGGGGAAAGCAAAGACATAGTAGACAATACAAAAGATGGTCAAGATACGTCTAAATATATTTGTAATTACAATAAACAACACTATTAAAATCTAGAATGTCAAAAGTAAAAAGCAGTTATATGCTGTTTATAAGAGGTTCACATGAAACAGAAATGTTGAAAGTAAAAAGATTAAAAGATCCATCCAAGAATCATTTAGATTTCTGTTTATATTAATGGCAGCAAACAATATATTAAGAAACAGATGCTCCCTATTGCCACTTCTGTTCAACAATGTATTGCAGCCTGAGTAATAATAGGGCAAAAATAGGTACATCTAACCAAAACTTCTATGTGCAGATGATATGATCATGAGCATGAAATCCAAGATAATCTAAATTGCTAGAATTAACCAGAAAGTCTTCAGCAAGCTTGCTTGATACAATGTTAAAAAAACTGTAGTTCTGTTCCCTAAGAGAAAATAAGTGCATAAAAATATCAATCTATATGAATACATTCAACAACCCCTATAAGAAAACTAAAACTTTTTAAATAAATGTTAAACCTAAAATGGAGAGCTATGCCACGTTTGAGGTTGGAAAACCCAACAAATGCCATTTCTCTCCAAATTAATTATATGTTTAATGAAAGCCCAATAAATCAACAGGTTGTGTGTGTAACTTGATAAGCAGATTCAATGTACATGGAACTACAAAAGGTAGAAAGCCGCCTACTCAACGCCAAAGTTCATTTTCAAGCTGTAATAACTAAGACAGAATGGTACTAGTGCAGGGAGCCAACTGGGCCAAAAGAACAGAAAAGAGCCCAGAAACAGACCCATTCACATATACTCAATTTATGACAGAGGTAGCACTGTGAACAAAGGGAAAAGATAGACTTTTCAATAAAAGGTGCTGGGACAATTGGATATTCATGTGAGAAAATACGAAATGGTCCTTTACTCATATCACATTAAAAAATCAATCAACTCCAGGTATATTAGACTGTGTAAAGCAAAACTATACAGCTGTAAGATAATATAGGAGAATAATTTCACAACTTGTGACTAAGGCAAGATTTCATAACACGCAAAGAGCACTAACTAAAAGACCACACATCTCTCCGTGAAAATTAGGTACTTCTGTTCATAAAAATAAACTATAGGCTGGTGCGGTGGCACACACTTTTAGTCCCAACTACTTGGAAGGCCGAGGTGGGAGGGACCACTTGAGCCCAGGTGTTCAAAGGCCAGCCTGGGCAACACAGTGAGATCCCATCTTTTTTTTTTTGAGATGGAGTCTCGCTCTGTCACCCAGGCTGGAGTGCAGTGGCATGATCTCAGCTCACTGCAACCTCTGCTTCCTGGGTTCAAGTGATTCTCCTGCCTCAGCCTCCTCAGTAGCTGGGACTACAGGCACATGCCACCATGCCAGGCTAATTTTTTGTATTTTTAGCAGAGACAGGGTTTCACTGTGTTAGCCAAGATGGTCTCGATCTCCTGACCTCGTGATCTGCCCGCCTCGGCCTCGCAAAGTGCTGGGATTACAGGCATGAGCCACCACGCCCGGCCGAGATCCCATCTCTTTAAAAAACAAAAAACAAAAAACAAACAAAAAAAACACT